TCCCTCCCCTCTTTTGTTCCTCCCTAGAGCCCCGCCGCCCTCAGGGCTGACAGTGTGGACGGCGGGAGTCTCCTCGCTCCCCTGCTGGGATTGACTGACCGAGCGTTTAGTGACTGCCCAGATCTGGCTGATGGGGGTACCGAGAGGTGGCCTGGGCCGGGAATGTCCAGCTAGAGTCTTCCGTGGAAGTCAGACATGAAACTGACAGGCCTAAGGGAAGCTAGGAAGTCCCCTCACCGCTCAGCCAGGGTGATGGGCTGGACTGACAGACTCCAGTGAATTTGAGCTTGCCTGTCAGGCTGATTGGCTGATAGACAGCCCTGGATTGGCTCACTAAGACTGACCAGCCCGGGACCAAGCAGTTCTGGGGTCCCAACCTGGGTGGAAGGTCTGAACTGATGACCCACCCAGGCTGACCAGGCCAGCCCACCTCACTGACCTCCTGACCCCTGACCTCATCACCTGTGCAGCCATGGAGAAGATGTCCCGTGTGACCACAGCCCTGGGTGGCAGCGTGCTGACAGGCCGCACCATGCACTGCCACCTGGATGCTCCCGCCAATGCCATCAGTGTGTGCCGCGACGCAGCCCAGGTGGTCGTGGCAGGCCGTAGCATCTTCAAGATCTATGCCATCGAGGAGGAACAGTTCGTGGAAAAGCTGAACCTGCGTGTGGGGCGCAAGCCTTCGCTTAACCTGAGCTGTGCTGACGTGGTCTGGCACCAGATGGATGAGAACCTGCTGGCCACAGCAGCCACCAATGGCGTGGTGGTCACGTGGAACCTGGGCCGGCCATCCCGCAACAAGCAGGACCAGCTGTTCACAGAACACAAGCGCACGGTAAACAAAGTCTGCTTCCACCCCACCGAAGCCCACGTGCTGCTCAGTGGCTCCCAGGATGGCTTCATGAAGTGCTTTGACCTCCGCAGAAAGGACTCTGTCAGCACCTTCTCGGGTGAGGCCACAGAGGCAGGTCAGGGCAGGTGGGCGTCTCTGCCGGTGCCCAGCCTGTCCATGCAGGCGGAAAAGGGCTCCGTGCATCAGAGGCCCTCAGGATCACTCCCAGAGGGCTTCCTCAGGGGGAAAGGGAATCGGCAGGGGAGGGATGGGGCAAGTTGGGCTGGACGGCATGTGAGCCAGGGCAGTCAAGTGGGAAGAGGCAAGAGATGAGACCAGCAGAAATTGAGGCTAGGTGTGGGGTGAGGGAGGGCAGAGCCCCAGCGGTCTCCCAGCCAGCCTGGGTGGTGAGCAGAGAGCCACTGACTCCCTTCCCTCATGTCGGAGCTACAGAGGCTGCCTCATAGCAGGAGGTCTGCCAGGACTTCCAGGTTTCCTGGCCCAGGGAGGCAGAGGAGGTGGGTTTGCTGTCCAGTGCCCTGGGGCCCTTTTCCTAACAGGCCCAGCTCCCCGATGGCTGCCCTGAGCCAGCTCTCCCTTGTTCACCTGGAGGAGACTAGGTATGAAGCACAAGGCGGAGCCCTCAGGGGCCTCAGAGAATTTTCAGGCCACTTAAGACAGATCCTGGCAGGGCGCGGTGGCTCATGCCTGTAATCCCAGCACTTTGGGAGGCCGAGGCAGGCCGATCACGAGGTCAGGAGATTGAGACCCTCCTGGCTAACACAGGGAAACCCCATATCCACTAAAAATACAAAACAAAAAATTAGCTGGGCGCAGTGGCACGCGCCTGTAATCCTAGCTACTTGGGAGGTTGGGGCAGGAGAATTGCTTGAACCCGGGAGGTGGAGGTTGCAGTGAGCCCAGATCGTGCCACTTGCACTCCAGCCTGGGTGACAGAGGGAGACTCCGTCTAAAAAGACAGATCCTGAGCTGCCTCCCCTGCAGGGCCCTGGAGGAAGGTTGGGTACCGCCCTTGAAGTTTCTTGGTGTGGTGGTCCCCTAGGGTGGACCTGGGCCCTGAGTCATCCAGTCCTTTGGGGCTGACCAGGCAGTTCCAGCTCCAGGTGAAGGGACTGGGCCAAGGCTGGGGCACCCTCCTCAGCACCTCCTTGGGCCTCCCACAGGGCCACGGGAGTGGGCGATGGCTGGGTGCGTTCCTATTCTCCCAGTGCTCAGCTGCCGCATCCTGAGGCTGCACCACAGCTTTGCTCATGGACCGATGCAGGATGCAGAATCTACGGCAAATGACGCCCGGGAGTATGTGTTACAAATCACGTGGTGTCCTGCTCCCGGGCCCAGGCTCTTGTGGCGACTCTGTGTGGCTGCTTCCTTGGGCAGATCTTGGGGATGTCCACTCTACCCTCTGGGCCTCTGTTCTGGGCCACAGGCAGGTGTGTGACACCATGCCACAGCTGTTCTGAGGTCACTTCCCCTGCATCGACCTCCTGCCTGCAGGCCAGTCGGAGAGCGTGCGGGACGTGCAGTTCAGTATCCGGGACTACTTCACCTTCGCCTCCACCTTTGAGAACGGCAATGTGCAGCTCTGGGACATCCGGCGTCCCGACCGGTGCGAGAGGATGTTCACAGCCCACAACGGACCCGTCTTCTGCTGCGACTGGCACCCCGAGGACAGGTGTGGCATGGGGGTGCAGGGGCAGTAGGTTGACTGAGGGTTTGGGTGGACCTTCTTCCCACAGGGGCTGGTTGGCCACTGGAGGGCGCGACAAGATGGTGAAGGTCTGGGACATGACCACGCACCGTGCCAAGGAGATGCACTGTGTGCAGACCATCGCCTCGGTGGCCCGTGTGAAGTGGCGGCCAGAGTGCCGCCACCACCTGGCCACGTGCTCCATGATGGTGGACCACAACATCTATGTTTGGGACGTGCGCCGGCCCTTCGTGCCAGCTGCCATGTTTGAGGAACACCGAGACGTCACCACGGGAATTGCCTGGCGCCACCCCCACGACCCCTCCTTCCTGCTGTCTGGCTCCAAGGACAGCTCGCTGTGCCAGCACCTGTTCCGCGACGCCAGCCAGCCCGTCGAGCGCGCCAACCCTGAGGGCCTCTGCTACGGCCTCTTCGGGGACCTGGCCTTCGCCGCCAAGGAGAGCCTCGTGGCTGCCGAGTCGGGGCGCAAGCCCTACACTGGCGACCGGCGCCACCCCATCTTCTTTAAGCGCAAGCTGGACCCTGCCGAGCCCTTCGCAGGCCTCGCCTCCAGTGCCCTCAGTGTCTTTGAGACGGAGCCAGGTGGCGGCGGCATGCGCTGGTTTGTGGACACAGCTGAGCGTTATGCGCTGGCTGGCCGGCCACTGGCCGAGCTCTGTGACCACAACGCAAAGGTGGCTCGAGAGCTTGGCCGCAACCAGGTAGGTAGGTGCTGAGCCTGGGGGTCCCTGGGGACGCCCACAAGTGACCAGTGCCCGCCCCTAGGTGGCGCAAACGTGGACCATGCTGCGGATCATCTACTGCAGCCCTGGCCTAGTGCCCACTGCAAACCTCAACCACAGTGTGGGCAAGGGTGGCTCCTGTGGCCTCCCGCTCATGAACAGGTAGATGCCGGGGGCAGCTCTCCCCAGGGGCTCCCACCCACCCATGGGCCCTTCCTGCCCCCAGTTTCAACCTGAAGGATATGGCCCCAGGGTTGGGCAGTGAGACGCGGCTGGACCGCAGCAAAGGAGATGCACGGAGCGACACAGTTCTGCTCGACTCCTCGGCCACACTCATCACCAATGAGGGTAGGCTGGGGTGGGTAGGGGTGCTGATGGGACGACCCTGAATGCCCGCCCCATTGTCGGGCAGATAACGAGGAAACCGAGGGCAGCGACGTACCTGCCGACTACCTGCTGGGTGACGTGGAAGGTGAGGAGGACGAGCTGTACCTGCTGGATCCGGAACACGCGCACCGTGAGTGGGGGTCCGGGCAGGGTGGGGTTCAGACTCAGAGCCTCCGCTGGTCCCTGCCTTCCAGCCGAGGACCCTGAGTGCGTGCTGCCGCAGGAGGCCTTTCCGCTGCGCCACGAGATCGTGGACACGCCTCCCGGGCCCGAGCACCTGCAGGACAAGGCCGACTCCCCGCACGTGAGCGGCAGCGAGGCGGATGTGGCCTCCCTGGCCCCCGTGGACTCCTCCTTCTCGCTCCTGTCTGTCTCACACGCGCTCTACGACAGCCGCCTGCCGCCCGACTTCTTCGGCGTGCTGGTGCGCGACATGCTGCACTTCTACGCTGAGCAGGGCGACGTGCAGATGGCTGTGTCTGTGCTCATCGTCCTGGGTGAACGGGTGCGCAAGGACATCGACGAGCAGACCCAGGTGTGTGGTGGGCGGGGCCTCCCCCCTGCAGCAGATCCTGACTGCCGGGCGCTCCCTCCCCCAGGAGCACTGGTACACTTCCTACATCGACCTGCTGCAGCGCTTCCGCCTCTGGAACGTGTCCAACGAGGTGGTCAAGCTGAGCACCAGCCGCGCCGTCAGCTGCCTCAACCAGGCCTCCACCACCCTGCACGTCAACTGCAGCCACTGCAAGCGGCCCATGAGCAGCCGGGGCTGGGTCTGCGACAGGTGGGGCAGTGGGGTCGGGAGGTGGGGCAGGGGCTGAGGCACCCTCCCTCCCGCCCGCCCCCAGGTGCCACCGCTGCGCCAGCATGTGTGCCGTCTGCCACCACGTAGTCAAGGGTCTCTTCGTGTGGTGCCAGGGCTGCAGCCACGGCGGCCACCTGCAGCACATCATGAAGTGGCTGGAAGGCAGCTCCCACTGTCCCGCAGGCTGCGGCCACCTCTGCGAGTACTCCTGACGGGGCATCTGCTGGGCTTGCCCGGGCGGCCGCGTGCAGAACCCCGCCTGGTCTTGTGCCCGAGACGGGCGGAGGCTGGAACTTGAGACCTCAATAAAGGAAGTAGAGCCGCTGTCGGCACTGCGTGTCACCCCATAGCGCGGC